ATTTCACTTTCTAAGTAGCATTATATTGGTCTACATTAATAATTTTCCCAGCAGGCCTTCCAAGATTTTACTTTGAACAATCACAGTCTTTGTTTCTCAGATCCTCTTACATGTGACATTTGGTCAAAGTTTTAAAATCAGCAGCTAACGGAGGAGGAGAAAAGTACTGTTCACTAAGGCACTGCACAAAGCCATACCACAGCACGTTTCAGGGTTCCAACAAGCTGGATCACATTTTCCAGCTAAACACTATTTCAATGTTGTGTTACATTTTCTGTACACTGTACACTATGTTTTATTAACACTATACTTCATCACACTGATCAGGAAAACATCTTCTAAACATCATTAAAATAAGCCTTAAGAAAATTCTTCGGTTCTTTCCCACAGGTGTGCATTTTTTAAAGTATCAGGTACAGAACAATTAATTTTATTCCTATTCAAGGTCTTTGTATACAGCCTTTAAAAAAAAAAAGTTTGTTTCCTAACCAAAAAAATAAAAGATTTCACGTAATTATCTATATTACTAGTTCTGGAACTAATGGTAGCCATTCTGATGAGACATGAGAAGAAAACTAAGAAAATCAATGCATTAATTTATGCCTATAAGTCCTTATCCAAATAAATCTTCCCCAAAGACATGGTGGAAAAAAAAAAAGATTAGTAAAGGAAATATCTCACACTTCAACATGCTATATAAGGAAAGACGGCTGAAAAATCTTGCAGGGAATTTTATCCCTTTGAACTTTCAAAAAAACTCTTAAGTAAGATTATGCAAACTTACTAAAGACCGGTCCTGATTAGAGGGAAAAAATGCACCCCTTCTCCAAGTCAGTTCTGGAGGCTTTCTCCAGAGTTGTTAAGGTTTGTGTTGGGTAAAGAAAGACCTCCTAACAAACCAGCATTCTTTTCCACATGATCAGAGCTAATTGGCCCCCCTGCAGGCTAAGTGACCAATCACATCAACCTCAGCTGAAACCAGCCCCCACAACATTATAAACAGAGGAATGTAAGCTGTAAAACCAGTCCAAGAAGAGAACCTACAAACTAGACTTGTAGATTAAAATTATCTGATCAAAAAGGCAGACTCTGTAAATTTCCTTAAGACCTACCTTGGCATAAAGGCTGACCCAGCAAAAGAACTGGTGAGTACATGCAATAATATCCATTCTTCTTTCTCATTTTCTTTCTTTTTTTTTTTTCTTTTAGAGACAGGGTCTCGCTATGTTGGCCAGATCGGTCTTGAATTCCCGACCTCAAGCAATCCTCCCGACTCAACGTCCCAAAGTGCTAGTGTTACAGGCATGAGTCACCATGCCTGGTTCCTCACTTTCGTTATCTGTAAAATGGGACTAATAGTGATACTTATTACTGTGAAACTTAAGACACCTTTTTTTTTTTTTTTTTTTTTTTAAATAGAGACAAAGTCTCACTACGTTGCCTAGGCTGGTCTCTAACTCCTGGACTCAAGCAATCCTCCTGTCTCGGCCTCCCGAAGTGCTGGGAGCCAGACACGTTTTTAATAACAATAAAGCAACTAATACTTTACTGAGAGCTTACTCTGTGCCACTGGCTTCACATCAGTTTGTACATATGAAGTATTTGGTATGATTCCTGGCACATGCTAAACAATATATATATTAGCTAATATTATTAATCATTACTATCTAAAGAATCATGAACAAAGTTAACAATGGTTTAATACAGATACTTGAGACAGTTTCAGGGGCAAGAAAGGCATCTACTAAAGGTGCTAGAAATTTGGCTATCAAAGACCTTCTTGAGAATGCAATATCAATCATTTTTGGAAAGACTGTTATTTCACCAAACGCTTCCTGTATTAAAAAAAAAAATTAACTGGCTTTGAAGTTAGCTAGACTTGAATAACCATCCAAATAATCCAAAGCTCCTATTTGCCTTGTGTAAATTTCTTTTATCTGTCTGAGCACCAGTGACTTCATCTGAAAATGGGAACAATGGCTATCTTGTTGAGATACTGAAGAATTAAGAGATAATACAGTATGAAAGCAGTTATCACAGTGCCTATGAAGATTTTGTTGTTTCCAAAGCGTAGAGATCAGGTCTCCTAAAACATTTAAAAATAATCTAACAAAATAAGGGTCATTAAGTAGCTATGCCAAGAAAAAAGAATACACTAAATGATTATGACAACTTGTTAGGGTAATAAGTTATAAAACATTAAAATAATGCACTAAGATTTTTTAAAGTCTATATCATATGAAACTGAAATCGCCATCTAACCTAAATAAACTGAACAATCATCCCAGTGTTCCATTAGCTCAAATCTGAAGAAAATACAAAAAAAAGTCTCTAATCACCAATAAATGTTAAGTTACCTCAGAGCAAAAGAAAGTTGTATATACCCAGGTGGCCAATATCCAATTCCAACAACACAGAAAGGCAGTCTCCAAAGCCTCAAAGTCCCGAGATATAGGAACTAGGAAACCCAAGCAACAACCTAGCTCCACAAGTCTGTAGTGCCCTTCTCAAGCCCCATTAAAAGGCAGGAAGTGGGTATGCAGCACTCTCAAGGGTATCTACCTCTAAAGGAAGAAGCAAAGAGGACAGTCAAATATAAACTCATAGTCCTGAATTGTAGCAAACAAGAGAGGCTCACTCAAGGGAAGCAAAGCTGCATTTCCTGTTCTGTTCCTAGTAACTGCTACACTAAAGTCTTAAGACACCTTTGTCATACGCAAGGATGATTACAAGGAAGGCACACATTAGATTTCTACTCACCACCTTGAGAAAAGGATAACCACTGATGAAAACTGTTTGCAGCAGAAAACTAATTATACTAATGTTATCTTTTTAAAATTCTTATTTAACCCCTTAATGATTATTTTAGTTCATTGAACTATTCAACCTTTTTCTTCTAGTTTACTTACTTTTAAAGCTAATGCTATCCAGAAATGTCTTCCTGGAATTTCTTATTTTGCCAAGAAACAATTCTCTTTCTACCCCCCAATCTAATCAGAGCCTAGAATATGCAAAGAGATAGCAATCCATCATCCAGGACAGAAAGAATCCACGAACATGGTTGCAAAGTGACAAAAACAAATAAAGCCTAATCATAAAACTCTAAATAAGACCAGGTATGGTGGCTCACCCCTGTAATCCCAGCGCTTTGGAAGGCTGAAGTGGGAAGATGGCTTGAGAACAGGAGTCTGAGACCAGCCTAGGCAATATATTGAGCCCAGTACCAACAAAAATTAAAATTCTAAAAATTTGCTGAGGTTGCAGTGAGCTATGATTGTGCCACTGCACTCCAGCCTAGGAGACAGAGCAAGACCCTGTCTCTAAAAATACAAATCAATAAATCAAACTCTGAATAGGCTAATTATAAAGCATACATTAGAACTACAAACCTCTAAAAGCTTACCACAAATGTAAGCCTTGTCCTATACTAAATCTGGCTTCAAAGGATTTGCAGACAGTTTAATAATAAGCTTCCAAATGACTTCTAATTATTTACACAGAAGAACACTTACATATTTAAACATACCCCTTTTAATTATGAATAATGCATAATTATAAATTAACTATGAAATGCTAGTCTTTATACACAATATTTGGTCAAATCAATAAATGCTTGACACCCGGACTTGTGCAAGGAAGACACAGGGGTATATAATCTCTACCTACAGGAATTCTAAAATATACTTAGAAAATGTTTAAGTGTTAAACAATGTTTTAACTGTCATTCAAAGAAACAATAGAAGAGATATTTTAAGGTAACACACAATTAGCTCCCAAATGAATGACTTAGTAAATGCCATCTAACGTGAAGAGAAAAGCGAGAGAGTTGGCAAAGTTGTGGTTAGAGAAGCATTCCCAAGAAAGCAGAAAGTCCATGAGCTCTCCAAATTCACAAACATTAACTATAAAACAGTTAAGAGCTTACTAATTTACTCTTGATTTTAGAGAAATACAGCCTGAGATGGACAGCAGTAATTGCAAAGTTATTGCTCCTCTCCTAAGTCAAAGATACCGGAGGATGGTCACCAAGGATGGCCACAGCACACTTCAAATGGATGGCGCTCAAAGAGGTCTTGCATATCTTCGAGATGCTTGGGGAATCCTAATGGACATGCGCTGGCGTTGGATGATGTTGGTCTTTTCTGCTTCTTTTGTTGTCCACTGGCTTGTCTTTGCAGTGCTCTGGTATGTTCTGGCTGAGATGAATGGTGATCTGGAACTAGATCATGATGCCCCACCTGAAAACCACACTATCTGTGTCAAGTATATCACCAGTTTCACAGCTGCATTCTCCTTCTCCCTGGAGACACAACTCACAATTGGTTATGGTACCATGTTCCCCAGTGGTGACTGTCCAAGTGCAATCGCCTTACTTGCCATACAAATGCTCCTAGGCCTCATGCTAGAGGCTTTTATCACAGGTAATTTTGTCTTTGTTCTTAAAAAAAACAAATTCTAAAAAAAAATCAATAATTTCTTATTTAGGTGCTTTTGTGGCGAAGATTGCCCGGCCAAAAAATCGAGCTTTTTCAATTCGCTTTACTGACACAGCAGTAGTAGCTCACATGGATGGCAAACCTAATCTTATCTTCCAAGTGGCCAACACCCGACCTAGCCCTCTAACCAGTGTCCGGGTCTCAGCTGTACTCTATCAGGAAAGAGAAAATGGCAAACTCTACCAGACCAGTGTGGATTTCCACCTTGATGGCATCAGTTCTGACGAATGTCCATTCTTCATCTTTCCACTAACGTACTATCACTCCATTACACCATCAAGTCCTCTGGCTACTCTGCTCCAGCATGAAAATCCTTCTCACTTTGAATTAGTTGTATTCCTTTCAGCAATGCAGGAGGGCACTGGAGAAATATGCCAAAGGAGGACATCCTACCTACCGTCTGAAATCATGTTACATCACTGTTTTGCATCTCTGTTGACCCGAGGTTCCAAAGGTGAATATCAAATCAAGATGGAGAATTTTGACAAGACTGTCCCTGAATTTCCAACTCCTCTGGTTTCTAAAAGCCCAAACAGGACTGACCTGGATATCCACATCAATGGACAAAGCATTGACAATTTTCAGATCTCTGAAACAGGACTGACAGAATAAGACTTATCCATTTTTTAATGTATTAAATACACCCAGCCAGTTATGCAGCTACTTTTTCTTTACTGTATCTCATGTTTTCTTTTTTCAATGCTAATTATAGCTCTCTACATCACGGTAATCATGCCTATGCCTACATAAGAATGGCTGAGCTAACAATACACATTCTGGAAACATAACACTCTACATTACAAAGTTTGTTACCTGCTGAAATCAATGTAACTCAACTTGACAGACACTTATACAGAAATGTTGCTGGTGAATTTATAAGAATGTGGTATGATACTAGTAATGAAGGCAAAATGGACAGTGAAGTTTAACACAACTGAACTCTAAGAAAATCAACCATTAATCTCTCATTTTCATCTGCAAATTGAAGCAACAGTTTAGTTTCAAACCTAGCTCCCTGGGTGGAATGACGACTTCACTATACTTAGTGAATATCCTTTAAGAGCTGGGATTTTTTTCAAGACAACAAAGATCATTCATTTGGTTCTTTATACTATGAAACTTGAGTAAGTATTACCTCCTTAATTTTTAACAACTAAGAACAAAAATTAACGAGAAAAACAACAAAGTACAGATTTATACATAAACCTAAAAGCATTTGAACATGACACCCGAACACATACATATATGTTCACTTATTTGTGGCAGAAGGTGATCAGATAAGCTCCAGCCCAAATGGAACCTGTGGGGTGGTATTTTGCATTGCAAGGAGACGCAAAATTTTATTTTAAAACTGTCCTCCATAATAATCAAACGGTGATTCATCTAAATGACTTCTAGCAACCTAAGTAAAAACATTCCCCTCCTATGTATGATTCATTTGATCATATAAAACATCATGATGGCTCTAATTCATAAATACAAAAATATATTTAAGTCTTTATAGATATAAAGCTTTACTTAGATATAACTTGAGTGAGTAGGGAAAAAAATCTACAGTAGATAAAGCAAAAGATAATTAGGCAACAAAGCATTTTCAAACTCAAATTCCTGTTTCCAACTTCAAATAGTTTTTTCTATAAACACAAAATCAGTGTTTATTCACCAGTAGGAGGTTGGACTAGATGAACTCTATTATTTCTTTCTAAATCTAATAGTCTATAAAAATTATGTTTCCTCTGTTTTTTATTTTATCTATGCTAAAATGAGCCCTTTCCCTTATGTCCAGTTTAAGATGATCATTTGCATGATTTTCATTTCAATAAAAAAAAGAGAAACTGTCCTTAAAACAAAACAAAAACCAAAAAAGTCACCCTATCAGGTTTCAAACAGATTTGTGGCTGTTCTTTTCTGAAATTTCCCTTATTCAGGTTTCTGTGGGAAAAATGAAAGATTAACCTTCCCCACTGGTGATGACCTAGGCAGGAATCATCTCTTGAAATAAATACTAGCTGAGTAAAGGCAAGCAGGTGTGAAGAGCAGGGCTCAGCAGCAAGTCACATTTTTCTACTATTTGACCAAAAGGAAAAGAAAATAAAGAAGAACTCTGGAGTGGTCTAAGACTGATAATAGCAGAAGAATATCAAGAACACAGAAACTTAATTATTGTGAACTTTTGCTGTTTGAAAATCTTAGACATTCATTCTTAAGTAGAAATCAGACCAACAGATTTTCCCAACCCAAGACTATTGTAACACATAAAGACAGCAAGAATTCTTATTTCTATAATAAATTAACAAGATTCACCTAACCTTTGAAAATAAAGTAGTATTGAAGACTTACATGGTATGTTTTTTCCTAAAGGCACTACATCACTTACACAGTTCACCCTCTCGCTTGTTAAGTGAAGCTGCCCAAGGTGACATAAGTGAATGAGTAAAACCTGAGATCTAAGGTTCCATTTAAGTCAGATGAGTTTCATATTATACTTACTGTTTATAATAAATTTGGCATTTGAAAACTAAATATGACTTCCCCTACACATGCCAAAAAAAACTATTGGTAAACTACTGTTATTTAATAAACACTTTATAAATCTATAAGAAACGTGATCCAAAACTTTTTTGCAGGAGATAGAAAGTTTCTGGGAGGACTGTTCATTGTTTCTTTCACTTATTTCAAATCACAGTTTCTAGGTTAAGGATTAGGTTTTCTATAGAAAGACCATTATCCTCTGAGGAAAAGGAAGTAACAATGGAAAAAGGGCGGAAATTACTGGGAGGGAGGAATGGCTGCTCTGCCTTTCTGGATGTGCAGCTCACTAACCTGGATCATCTGGGAGCTTGGTCATGAAGTCTTGCACACATGATCAGGAAGACTACTTCGGAACTAACTTTAAACGTTCCTTTGGAAACTGATAAAGATAGCATGACAGTTTCAACAAACTGGAGGCATGTCGTTACCTAAAAATCTCAGGGGCCTAGTTTTACATATGTACAAGCCCATACTACCAAGTACCAGAAGAGTCTATAACCA